GTTTCGTTCTAATGGTCTGGGTGTACTTATACGACCTATTACATTTCACTAGACTGTAGCCAATAGTGAGCGTTGACTGACCATTGCTTTCAAAGTGAGTTGTGTTGCCTTTAGCAATACAGTCACATTAATGGCCAGAAAAAGAAAAAAGAAAACAAACACTGGGGGTGTTTGAAACAACTGGGGGTAGGGTGGGGTGGGAAAGGTGTGGGGGTTTGCGTTCGAGTCAACCTCTATTTCGGGGGGTAAAAACTGCCTCCTCCGCTTGATTTTTTTCCTCGATCTGCAAAAGCGTAAATGTTTTGTTTTGTTCTATTGAGATGGAGCCTCGCTCTATCACCCAGGCTGGAGCTTAGTGGCGCGATCTCGGCTCACTGCAACCTCCGCATCCCGGGTTCAAGCGATTCTCCTGCCTCAGCCTCCTGAGTAGCTGGGATTACAGGCGAGCACCACCATGCCTGGCTAATTTTTGTATTTTTCGGTAGAGACGGGGTTTCGCCATGTTGGCCAGGCTGGTCTCGAACGCTTGACCTCATGTGATCCCCCCGTCTCGGCCTCCCAAAGTGCTGGGACGACAGGCGTGAGCCACCGCGTCCGGCCTAAAAGGGTAAATGTGATTACACCCACGCGTATTTGTTCAACAGACATTTATTGAGCGCTCACCACGTGCCAACGCCGGGCGTCTGGGCTCTGGAGGCGCTGCCACGTGGCGGATGCGCAGTGCCCGGCGGCCGGGCTGAGGGGTGAACGCGGGGGTCAGGGGGCCCCGGGCTGAGGGTTTGCGTGCGGGCCGGGTGCCTGGGGGCCCCGGGCTGAGGGTGAGCGCGCCGCCCAGGTGCCAGGCGGCTCCGGGCAGAGAGTGAACGCGCGGGCCAGGTGGCTCCAGGGCGGCGCCCCAGGGCGGGGCCGGCCACGCCCTCCCTAACCCTGGCGGAGCTGATGGGTGGCTGTAGCCTGATTAGACCGCGTCAGTCCGGAGGGTGGGTCTTGGGAGGGGGCGCAGGGCAGTCCACGTTTCCACTGCAGTTTCTCCTTTGTTTTACGTTTGGGAGGAGGTGGCATTGGAAATAGCAGAGTGCTTCGCGGTAACAGGGGTGAGTCTTGTTTCATGGAACTTTTTTCAAATGGAGATGCCTTTCTTTTTTTTCTGTCACCCAGGTTGGAGTGCAATGGTGTGATCTCAGCTCACTGCAACCCCTGCCTCCCAGGCTCCAGCGATCCTCCCACCTCAGCCTCCTGAATAGCTGACCACCAGCACACTAGGCAAACCCACCCCACTCACGGCCTCCCTTGGGAATTCAGACCTAACCATCGCTGAGCTGAAGTGTAGGTGTGGTCTGATTAGACTCATTTTTTCTTTTTACTAATGCATACTCATGATTTCATCTCACTAGACAAATGTACTGAGGCTGGAGCCTGTGTGAACAGAACAGAAGAGGCCTTCACTCTAGTAGTGCTCACAGTCCAGCAGGTAAGACAGACTTGAAGCAAGGGACACCAGAGATCTATTTTAACTAAAGGTTATTATCATAAAGCAGGTGTTTGCTGAAGACAGCTTACTCAGATCACTACTGCCTGGAGGTGGTTGATATATCCTGGTGTAAACCTTCAAGAAGGGCACAGGCAGGAAAACATGAGCCAGCAACTGAAGAAACGGGCAAAGACAAGACACCAGAAAGGCCTGGGTGGAAGAGCCCCCAGTGGGGCTAAGCCCAGGCAAGGCAAGTCAAGCCAAGACCTGCAGGCGGAAATAGAACCTGTCAGCGCGGTGTGGGCCTTATGTGATGGCTATGTGTGCTATGAGCCTGGCCCTCAGGCTCTCGGAGGGGATGATTTCTCAGACTGTTACATAGAATGCGTCATAAGGGGTGAGTTTTCTCAACCCATCCTGGAAGAGGACTCACTTTTTGAGTCCTTGGAATACCTAAAGAAAGGATCAGAACAACAGCTTTCTCAAAAGGTTTTCGAAGCAAGCTCCCTTGAATGTTCTTTGGAATACATGAAAAAAGGGGTAAAGAAAGAGCTTCCACAAAAGATAGTTGGAGAGAATTCGCTTGAGTATTCTGAGTACATGACAGGCAAGAAGCTTCCGCCTGGAGGAATACCTGGCATTGACCTATCAGATCCTAAACAGCTCGCAGAATTTGCTAGAAAGAAGCCCCCCATAAATAAAGAATATGACAGTCTGAGCGCAATCGCTTGTCCTCAGAGTGGATGCACTAGGAAGTTGAGGAATAGAGCTGCCCTGAGAAAGCATCTCCTCATTCATGGTCCCCGAGACCACGTCTGTGCGGAATGTGGGAAAGCGTTCGTTGAGAGCTCAAAACTAAAGAGACATTTCCTGGTTCATACTGGAGAGAAGCCGTTTCGGTGCACTTTTGAAGGGTGCGGAAAGCGCTTCTCTCTGGACTTTAATTTGCGTACGCACGTGCGCATCCACACGGGGGAGAAACGTTTCGTGTGTCCCTTTCAAGGCTGCAACAGGAGGTTTATTCAGTCAAATAACCTGAAAGCCCACATCCTAACGCATGCAAATACGAACAAGAATGAACAAGAGGGAAAGTAGTCCTCCAACAGGATGAAGCAGATTAACAGAAGAGTGATCAGTGACAAACATGCCTCATTGATTATTGTTTCTAGGAAGGAATTTCTAAATCAATATTGCAACCCCAAAAGCGGTTATAATTTGGTGTTACTAAGATGCTCCTACACTTTGTGATACCGTTTTAAGGACATGGTGCATTTTTTTTTCTTTTATTTGTTTTATTTAGAACTTTTTTTATTTGTTTTATTTAGAACTTTGTGTGTTCTTAAAGTGTGCTTCCAACAGGAAGGTCAGTGATAAATTTTCAAAAGCATAACCTTCAATATATTATCTGTTGGATTATTGGATATAAGACTTATTTTCATGTACTATAAATATGAAAATAACTTTGATTTTTAATTGTGTAGTTTCCATTTCTTAGCTTTTGCCTTTTAAATTTATACTTCAGCCAGGCATAGTGACTGATGCCTGTAATCCCAACACTTTGTTGGGAGGCCAAAGCAGGAGGATAGCTTGAGGCCAGGAGTTCCAGACCAGCCTGGGCAACATAGTGAGATCCTGTCTCTACAAAAAAATTTGTTTTTATTTGTATTTATATATTTTTATTTTTGTTTTTGTTGGTAGGCGTCTCGCTCTGTCACCCAGGCTGGAGTCTAGTGTCGTGATCTTGGCTCACTGCAACCTCCACCTCCCGGGTTCAAGTGATTCTCTGGCCTCAGCCTCCCAAGTAGCTGGGACTACAGGTGTGTGTCACCACGCCCGGCTAATTTTTGTATTTTTAGTAGAGATGGGGTTTCACCATGTTGGCCAGGCTAGTCTCAAACTCCTGACCTCCAGTGATCTGCCCACCTCGGCCTCCCAAAGTGCTGGGATTACAGGTGTGAGCCACTGTGCCTGGCCCCCCACAACATGTTTAAACTTAGCTAGGCCTGGTTGCATACGCCTGTGTTCCCAGCTACTCAGGAGGCTGAAGCAGGAGGATAGCTTGAGCCCAGGAGTTTGAGGCTACAGTGAGCTGTGATTGCACCACTGTACTCCAGACTGGATAACAGCAAGAGCCCATCTTTTAAAAAAAGTAAAAATTAAAAATATACTTCATGGTTCATGTCATAGCCCTAGAGAATGAAAAATTTGCAGTAGATAGTCAATAAATGAATCAGTAGTTAAATATTCCTTAAAGTCAACTGTATTTCATTGTGATTTTTGTTTTCTTTTTATCATTGTATCAAACTATATGGAAATCATATGGTTAGATGTGATTATTTGATAATGTTAGTCCATTTGAATCCATTTTAGATATTTCACAATTAAAGAATATGAAACTTCAGAAATATGCCAAGTCTGTATTTTAAAAAATCAAAGTCTACATTGAAAAGAGATACCATTTATTTGTTCTTAAAACTTAGCAAAATTCAACAGACTGATGTTCGGTATAGGTGAGATATGGCGGGAAGTTGGGCTTACGTGTGGTTGGATAAGGGATAAACTGTCACAGCCAGTTTGGAAATAAATTTTGTAATTGTGCTATATTCGTTTTTGAGCTGCCGTAGCAGTACTCC